GGGCGGGCAGCTATACCTCGCTAATAAGTGTGATGCACCCTGGGATATCAGCGGAGGGAGGGGCAGAATTTAGATCACACTCATGAGTCAGAAAAACAGGCTATGGAGTAGATCTCCCCAGAAAAGCATTATTGATCTTGTCCAATAAAACAAACAAAAACAAACAAACTGGGAGATTTCAAGGCAACAAAGTTAATGGAAAACAATGTCCCATAAATTACCTAAGACTGAATGATATTGCTGCAAATCCATCTTTAGGATCTTAGCTAAGGTCTACAGTTTACTCTAATCATTGAAAATTTATTGCCATCACCTGGACAATTGTTCTCGTCCTTATCAGGTGCAAATCACCTTGTAGAAATGAATGGTTTCATGTCTCTCTACCATCCTGACCTGCAATCCATAGACAATGTAATGACCCACCAGGTAATTTTTTAATCTGTAGGTGCCCTAACTCAACACATGGAGAAATAAAAGGTGAGTAATTATGTAAATGAACGTCATGTACTGGGGCATCCACATGAACACCCCCAGGCGGGAGCTTACTGGACGACAACATGAAGAACCCTGACGCTTGCCACAAGCCTGTGGCGTCTCCAGGCATGGAAGCACTGCTAATGCGGGCTCATTCCACAGCCCAGTGGCTGATACCAGCAGCAGTGCTGCCACTGATGGCAAGAGATTCCAAAAGTGCCAACAATTGTTGAAGTTTCCGCCAAGACCAGTGACAACTTCCCATGATTTCCCGACAGTGGTATTCCTGTGGAAACTGATGTCTATGCGCGGTACGAAAGATGTGTTTATACTGTCCTTAGTGGCTCGTGCTTTTGCATGTACGCTTTCAAGGTGAAATGGCAAGTAGTCGAGTGCCGGCGCGGGCAGCAGACCCGGAAGTGCAGCGAGTGAGCCTCGCGCCCAGGAAGCCAGAGAAGCAGGGGGCGCCTGGAATCTGCGGTGTGCGGCAAGTGCGCACGCGCGCAGACGCGCAGACGGCGCGCAGTAGCTGACCCCGGCCCTCCCGTTCATTTCCGGTGCAGCACTCAGAGACGCGAAGCCCAGGCCACGACAATCACCCCTCAGGTACCGATGTTTTCAGAAACCCTCAAACAGATTGGGTAGCGCTTCCCTGGGGGCAGGTTTCTGGGCAGGTGCCCAGACGCGCCTAGAAGCTGACCCCGGCCCTCCCGCTCACTTCCGTTCCAGGCCGCAGAGACGCGAAGTCCGACCACGACGACGACCCCTCAGGTACCGATGTTTTCAGAAACCCTCAAACAGATTGGGTAGCGCTTCCCTGGGGGCAGGTTTCTGGGCAGGTGCCCAGACGCGCCTAGAAGCTGACCACGGCCCTCCCGCTCACTTCTGTTCCAGGCCGCAGAGACGTGAAGCCCGGGCCACGACGACGACCCCTCAGGTACCGATGTTTTCAGAAACCCTCAAACAGATTGGGTAGCGCTTCCCTGGGGGCAGGTTTCTGGGCAGGTGCCCAGACGCGCCTAGAAGCTGACCCCGGCCCTCCCGCTCACTTCTGTTCCAGGCCGCAGAGACGTGAAGCCCGGCCACGACGACGACCCCTCAGGTACCCATGTTTTCAGAAACCCTCAAACAGATTGGGTAGCGCTTCCCTGGGGGCGGGTTTCTGGGCAGGTGCCCGTGTTGAACTCAGTGTGGACTTGCGGCGTCTTGCGGGCCTGTAGATTAATATGACAGCCGTGATTCCACCCTGCTTCACCAACGCACATGCGTTTTCTCTCCTCTTAGGGGCCCTGTTTTCTGTTACAATGGATCGAGATTTAGAACAGGCTCTGGATCGCACAGAGAATATCACTGAAATTGCCCAACAGAGACGTCCTAGAAGGAGATACTCACCTAGGGCGGGAAAAACTCTGCAGGAAAAACTTTATGACATTTATGTTGAAGAATGTGGAAAAGAGCCTGAGGATCCTCAGGAATTGAGAAGCAATGTAAACTTGTTAGAAAAGCTTGTTAGGAGAGAGTCCTTGCCATGTTTACTGGTCAATCTATACCCAGGCAATCAGGGGTATTCTGTGATGCTCCAGAGAGAAGATGGGTCCTTTGCAGAGACCATTCGGCTGCCTTATGAAGAAAGGGCATTGCTGGACTACTTGGATGCAGAAGAATTACCCCCTGCTTTGGGTGATGTCCTGGATAAAGCTTCGGTTAACATTTTTCATAGTGGGTGTGTCATAGTAGAAGTTCGTGACTACAGGCAGTCCAGTAATATGCAACCTCCTGGTTACCAAAGCAGGCATATTCTTCTACGTCCAACCATGCAGACTTTAGCCCCTGAGGTGAAGACGATGACAAGAGATGGCGAGAAATGGAGCCAGGAAGACAAATTTCCTCTTGAGAGTCAACTGATCTTAGCGACAGCTGAACCACTGTGTCTTGATCCTTCTGTAGCAGTTGCCTGCACTGCAAACAGGCTGCTGTACAACAAGCAAAAGATGAATACCGACCCGATGGAACAGTGCCTCCAGAGGTATTCGTGGCCCTCTGTAAAGCCACAGCAGGAGCAGTCTGACTGTCCACCTCCTCCTGAGCTGAGAGTGTCGACTTCTGGCCAAAAAGAAGAAAGAAAAGTAGGTCAGCCTTGTGAGCTGAACATTACTAAAGCGGGAAGTTGTGTAGACACGTGGAAAGGCAGACCCTGTGATTTGGCCGTGCCTTCAGAAGTGGATGTGGAGAAACTTGCTAAAGGGTATCAGTCCGTCACAGCTGCTGACCCACAGCTCCCAGTCTGGCCAGCCCAGGAGGTAGAAGACCCTTTCAGACATGCATGGGAAGCTGGCTGTCAGGCCTGGGACACCAAGCCAAACATCATGCAGTCGTTTAATGATCCGCTTCTCTGTGGTAAAATACGGCCACGTAAAAAAGCCAGGCAGAAGAGCCAGAAGTCTCCCTGGCAGCCCTTCCCAGATGACCATTCAGCTTGTCTCAGGCCTGGGTCAGAGACTGATGCTGGGAGGGCAGTGAGTCAGGCCCAGGAATCGGTGCAGAGCAAAGTCAAAGGTCCAGGCAAGATGTCACACAGCTCCAGTGGCCCAGCCAGTGTCAGTCAGCTCTCTTCATGGAAAACACCAGAACAGCCTGATCCTGTGTGGGTCCAGTCTTCAGTATCCGGGAAGGGAGAGAAACATCCACCTCCCCGCACCCAACTTCCCTCAAGCTCAGGAAAGATTTCCTCAGGTAACAGTTTTCCCCCACAACAGGCAGGCAGCCCTCTTAAGCGTCCATTTCCTGCTGCTGCTCCTGCTGTAGCTGCTGCTGCTCCTGCTCCTGCTCCTGCTCCTGCTGCTGCTCCTGCTTTAGCTGCTGCTGCTGTGGCGGCGGCGGCCGGTGGGGCGGCACCAAGCCATTCTCAGAAGCCCTCTGTGCCTCTTATTAAAGCTAGCAGGCGCCGTCCAGCTGCCGGGCGCCCCACCAGATTCGTAAAAATAGCCCCAGCCATTCAGGTCCGGACAGGCTCCACTGGCCTAAAGGCCACCAACGTGGAGGGCCCAGTCCGGGGAGCCCAGGTTTTGGGGTGCAGTTTCAAGCCTGTGCAGGCCCCTGGCTCGGGTGCCCCCGCTCCTGCAGGAATCAGTGGCAGTGGCCTTCAGTCCTCAGGAGGTCCACTACCAGATGCAAGGCCCGGTGCAGTGCAGGCATCTTCTCCAGCACCCCTTCAGTTTTTCCTAAATACTCCGGAAGGTCTCAGGCCTCTGACACTCCAGGTTCCGCAGGGCTGGGCGGTTCTGACCGGCCCGCAGCAGCAGTCCCATCAGCTGGTTTCCCTGCAGCAGCTCCAGCAGCCCACAGCTGCTCACCCTCCTCAGCCAGGGCCACAGGGTTCCACACTAGGTTTGAGCACGCAAGGGCAGGCCTTCCCTGCTCAGCAACTTCTTAATGTGAACCTCACTGGAGCAGGTAGTGGTCTGCAGCCCCAGCCCCAGGCTGCTGTGTTGAGTCTGCTTGGCTCTGCCCAGGTTCCTCAGCAGGGTGTCCAGCTCCCCTTTGTCTTGGGGCAGCAGCCACAGCCGCTGCTGCTGCTGCAGCCACAACCACAGCCACAGCAGATCCAGCTCCAGACACAGCCTTTGAGAGTCCTGCAGCAGCCAGTGTTTTTGGCAACAGGCGCTGTTCAGATAGTGCAGCCACATCCAGGTGTGCAAGCAGGGAGCCAGTTGGTAGGTCAGAGGAAGGGAGGCAAGCCAACCCCTCCAGCTCCCTGAGGCTTGTGGTAGTTTGTTCTCTTTTAAAAGCATGGGAGCACTGACCCACATGAATTCCCAGTTTTTACTTGAGTTTTGTTTTTTTTCTCATGTTTTGGTATTTTACATTTTAAAATACACACTTTACACAGAAGCACAATCCACCGATTTTTATTTAGAAACAGGAAGTGATTTCCTAAAGGGGCATTGTTTTGCTTAAGTTACTCCTTTTGTTGTCATTGCTGTTGATATAATTGTTTTTAATATAGTATTTTAAAGTGTCCAAATCCTAACCAGGTTGAGTTTAAACTTGTGAAGCATATTTCTCTAGAGCCATAAAATGGCAGTACCAACAATGTTAAGTTAATATTTTAACAAGATTTTAATTTTAAGTTAATATTTTAACAAGAAGAGCGCAATTTAAAATTTTTAATGGTGATAAAAACATATAATCTAAAATGGACCACCTTCACTATTTTAAGTGCCCAGTGCAATAGTATTAAGTCCACCCCCACGGTTGTGCCGCAGATCTCAAGACCATCTTGCAACACTGAAACTCATGCCCATTGAACACCAGCTCCCCATTCTCCCTCATCCAGTCCCTGGCAGCCATTGTTCTACTTTCTTTCTCTATGAGTTGACTACCCTGGCCATTTCATGGAAGTGGAATCATATGGCATTTGTCACTTGGTGAGTGGCTTATCTCACTTGGCATAATGTCCTCATGATTTATCCCTGCTGTCTCATGTGATGTGAAGGTCATTGCTTTTTAAAAATGGTCTCACTGTACATAATATATATGAAAGTGACCTATAAACTCTGAGAAACCTCTTTCAGAAGAAAGAGTGTAATCGTATTCACATTAATAGGTTTATGCACAATATATGGAATGGAATTATTACACATTCATTTTGAAAAATGAAAAAAAAGTACAGTACAGTGATGCTTGTCACACTGCGATTGAATACATGGGAGACCTCTAAAGCTGTGGAATGGAATTAGTGGCAGATTTGCTTGTGTGACAGTCCCCTGCCCTTTCAAAGGCCCTGTCTGCACCTAGTGCTCCACAGAGCAAGGCTTTCTCACTGGCTTTGAAAAGGCTCTTTTTGGATGTTTTTTTTTTTTTTTTTTTTTTTCTTTTTTTTTTTATTTTTATTATTTTTTTCTTTTTTTTTTTAATTTTTTTTTTTAATTTTTTTTTTTTTATTATACTCTAAGTTTTAGGGTACATGTGCACATTGTGCAGGTTAGTTACATATGTATACATGTGCCATGCTGGTGCGCTGCACCCACTAACGTGTCATCTAGCATTAGGTATATCTCCCAATGCTATCCCTCCCCCCTCCCCCGACCCCACCACAGTCCCTTTTTGGATGTTTTGTGTGCTCTCTTTATAAAATCATTTACATTTTTTGTAGGTTGTTTGCAAGAAACATTTAGTGAAACATTTGAAAATCCATTTTATTGGTTTGCTTTTCAAATATCTGTAGCCTTGTTTCTTAAGTAGAACCCCCGTCTTTTTCTTTGTCTTTTTCTCTTTGTTGATGCATCATCATCAGTTGTTCAGCTGTTTCTGCTCCCTCATTTTTTCCCTTGTTCCAGTGAGACTCAAAGAACCATGAACTTTTGTGCCCCTTTGTCTTCCCTTTCTTTTTTCTTTTTTAACAACTAAGGGGTAATCACAGAACAACCAACCATTGTAAAGTACAATTGTAAAGTGGCATTTAGTACATTCATGATGTTGTACAACTACCCCTTCTGTTTCCAAAACATTTTCATCACCCACCAAGCAATCTCTGTACCCATTAAGCACTAGCGTGACATCTTCACACTCCCAGCCTCTGGCAACCACCAATTTGCTTTCTGTTTCTATGGATTTACCTAAATATTTCCTGTAAATGTAGTCATACAGTATGTGATCTTTTGTGTCTGGCCTCTTTCACTCGGCATAATGTTTTTGAAGTTCTTCCATGTCGTAAAATGTATTGCTAATTCATTCCTTTCTGTGGTTCGATAACATTCCATTGTTTGTATATAGCACATTTTTGTTTATTCTGATGATGGACACTTGGGTTGTTTCTACCTTTTGGGCGCTGTGCATAGAGCTGCTGTCAACTTTCATGTACAAGCATCTGTTCTAGCACCTCATATTTTGCTCTGTTAAAACCTTGAAGGGTACCCTATGTAATATTAGTTTTTCTAGGTACACATGTACATTTCTCTGTTTTTTGCCTTAACAAAATAGAAGGAGATTTGATCTGGCATTCCAAAAGACATCAGTAAAGAGACAGGTATCCAGTGAATCTTACTTGATGAACCCTTTTACTAATGTGCTACCGATGCTGTTAAAGATTTGACCAACTTCAAGCAAACACGTCGAATTTCCTAAGTGACACCAAGTCCATCAGAGCAGCCTGGACATAATTGGGAATGGTGCCTGCACTTTTAAGAGGCGAACGAGTGCAATGACCAGTTGTAGAGAAGAGTTTATGCATGGCCTTCGGAGCTAAGCAGTGACCTGAATTCAGTATGTCACCAAATTTGGTGTGCTTTCTCCTTTGCCTGCTGCTTCTTTCAAGTAGGACATGGAGACAACAGCCAAATTTGTGCTTCAGTGATGTGACCTTCCCTTCCCAGGCAGGCAAATAAATTTAGTTTTGTTTCTGATTATCATTTGGTGGTCTTTATTTCCTTATAATGATCCT